ACCGCAGGCGTCCAGGGGCGGCTGCCGGGATTCAAACCCAGCGCTGCCCTTTCCTGGGCTGACTGAGCGACTTTGCGTCCCTGGGTCTCAATGTCTTGCCTGTACAATGGGGACAAGGCCCGTTTTTGTGTCCCAGGCTGGGTGGAAGGGTGAGGGAAGACCTCACCAGGAAAGGGGTGCACCTGAGTCTGGGGCAGGGCTTGGAGCAACCACCCCCACGATTCCGGGGGAGTCTCAAGCCCCCCACTGTCTTCCCACCCAGCTGTTCTCTGAGTTCTCTGAGGTTTCTGATGCTCTCTGAGGTCGCCATTTCAAGGACGTCCCCACCTGGCTGTCCGTGCAAACCCCAGCCAGGGTCCACCTGCTGCTCCACACAGCCCATCCCTTCTCCGGGCTGAAGCTCCCTCATATGGGACATCCACTACACTGTAGGACCCCAGCCCATGCGTCCCCAAGCCCCGGTCCTGCCTCCTGGGTCCCTGTCCCAGGCCTCACCGCCCTCCCCACCAGCCCCAGCATCACAAACGCTGGGCTTCTCTGCCGCTCCGAATTCTGCTGTGGCTCCCCAGTGCCCAGGGCCATCAAGCCCCAGGTTTTCATGTGGGCCCCAGGGACCCGCCAGCAGGGAGGACCCGAAATGGCACACATTCAGAACGTCGAGGCTCATACCTCAAGCGCACTGTGGGGGAGAAGCCCCCGGAAGCCCCCAACCCCCCACGCGCGAGAGAGCCTCAGTTTCCCGCTCGGTAAAGCGGGCGTATCAGCGGTTCCCAGCCAGCCCGGGTGTGCAGGGTCGGAGGAGCTCGCGGGCTGAGCGCGGCCCCTGGCGCCCGGTTGGCGTGCGGGACTCGGGCGCGCTCTGGTCCGTGGAACTTCCCCAGCCGCGGCGTCCCCGCCGCTCACGCGCCCCCCACTCCACGGCCGGGCACCTCCCGCCCCTCCCCGGGCTGGACCTGCGCCCGGGCTCCGCCCCCTCCCCGCCCCCGCGGCCAATAAAACGCTCCCCGGCGGCTCCTGCGCCCTCAGAGCGGCCCCGGAGCGGCCGCAGCGCGGTGGTCTCGGCCCGGCTGCGCCAGAGTCCGCGCGATGGAGCCCCGGCCGCGGCGGCGGCGCAGGAGTCGCCCCCTGGTCGCCGCCTTCCTGCGAGACCCGGGCTCGGGCCGCGTGTACAGGCGCGGGAAGCTGATCGGCAAGGTGGGAGGCCCGCGCCCCGAGTCCGCGACGGGCTGCCCACTGATCTGCTGACCCCTCCCCACAGGGCGCCTTCAGCCGCTGCTACAAGCTGACAGACATGTCCACCAGCGCCGTGTTCGCCCTCAAGGTGGTGCCGTGTGGCGGGGCTGGGGCCGGGTGGCTTCGCCCGCAGGGAAAGGTGCGTGTCCCCATCGGTCCCCAGGGCCCACACAGGCGGGTACATGTCGGGGCCGTGCCTGCAGGTGGAGCGTGAGATTGCCCTGCATAGCCGCCTGCGACCCCGCAACATCGTGGCTTTCCACGGACACTTTGCTGACCGCGACCACGTGTACATGGTGCTGGAGTACTGCAGCCGCCAGGTGCCCAGGGGCGGGGAGAGGGCAGGATTCATCCTTCTAATCCGGGGCCGCTGGTCACCCACAGTCTTTGGCCCACGTGCTGAGGGCGCGGCAGATCCTGACGGAGCCAGAAGTGCGCGACTACCTGCGGGGCCTGGTCAGCGGCCTGCGCTACCTGCACCAGCGGTGCATCCTGCACCGCGACCTGAAGCTCAGTGAGTGCCAGGAAGGGGAACTGTGGGCGGGGACCCCCATGCGCAATGCCCCTCCCACTGCCAGGTAACTTCTTCCTTAACAAGAACATGGAGGTGAAGATTGGAGACCTGGGACTGGCGGCCAAGGTGGGGCCAGGGGGCCGCTGCCACAGGTGAGAGCCGGGGGGAGGGCTCTGAGCAGTCCCCTTCCTGAGCCCCCCATGACGCCCTTCCTAGAGTACTCTGTGGGACCCCTAACTTCCTGGACCCTGAGGTTGTCTCCAGAAACGGTCACTCCTGCCAGTAGGACATCTGGGCTCTGGGCTGCATCATGTGAGTGGGGTCCTGGAGAAGGTGGGCAGGGCACACCCAGGTTCTTGCCCCCCACCTGGCCCAGGTACACGGTGCTGACTGGCACCCCACCCTTCATGGCCTCACCCCTGTCGGAGATGTACCAAAACATCCGTGAGGGCCACTACCCCGAACCCGCTCACCTGTCTGCCAATGCGCGCCGCCTCATCGTGCACCTCCTAGCACCCAACCCGGCCGAGCGGCCCAGCCTGGACCACCTGCTGCAGGACGACTTCTTCACACAGGTGGGCGGCGGTCCTCGGCGTGGGGTCCCTGGAGCCGGGGATAACCCCAAATCCCCATCCAAAGGGTTTCACTCCAGACCGGCTGCCGGCCCACTCCTGCCACAGTCCCCCCATCTTCGCCATACCCCCGCCTCTGGGCAGGATCTTCCGGAAGGTGGGCCAGCGGCTGCTCACCCAGTGCCGGCCACCCTGTAAGTACCACCCCCGCCCACACCTGCCCAACGTGCCCCCTCCAAGGCCTTGTGCCTCCCTCAGGCCCCTTCACGCCTAAAGAGGCCTCGGGTCCAGGAGAAGGTGGGCCAGACCCTGACTCCATGGAGTGGGACGGCGAGGTGAGACATCGGGGTGGGGGACACGGGGAGACGGCCACCCCCACCCCTGCTGCTCCCACCTCAGAGCTCCCTGTCTGCGAAAGAGGTTCCCTGCCTGGAAGGCCCCATCCACCTGGTCGCACAAGGGACCCTGCAGAGTGACCTGGCCGGTGAGCAGATCCCCGTCCCAGCCCGGGGCTGCCCTGTCTGCGGCACAAAGACCTGTCTTCCCAGGGCCCGAGGGGAGCCGGCGGCCAGAGGTGGAGGCGGCCCTCAGACACCTGCAGCTGTGCCTGGATGTAGGCCCCCCGGGTAGGAGCCGGCCCAGCCCCCAGGATCACCTTCCCTGGCTCAGCATACCTTTGTTTGTGCCCAGCCACACAGGACCCCCTGGGAGAGCAGCAGCCCATCCTCTGGGCCCCCAAATGGGTGGATTATTCCAGCAAATACGGCTTTGGCTACCAGCTCTTGGACGGGGGGCGCACGGGACGGCACCCACATGGCCCTGCGACCCCCCGGAGGGTAAGTTGTGGCCTCCTGTGCCCTGGGGGACCCGTCACGTGACCTCAGCCGAGTCTGTCCACAGGAGGGGACCCTCCCCACACCTGTGCCACCTGCTGGACCCGGCCTCTGCCTCCTGCGCTTCCTGGCCTCTGAGCACGCCCTGCTGCTGCTGTTCAGCAATGGGATGGTGCAGGTGAGCCCGGGGCTCAAACTCGGGGCACTGGGTCTCCCCTTGACTGGTATCTTACCCTTTGCAGGTGAGCTTCAGTGGAGTCCCGGCCCAACTGGTGCTGAGTGGCGAGGGTGAGGGTTTGCAGCTCACCCTCTGGGAGCAGGGGTCCCCTGGCACCTCCTACTCCCTGGACGTCCCGCGGAGCCACGGCTGCGCCCCCACCACCGGACAGCACCTTCACCACGCCCTCCGCATGCTGCAGAGTATCTAGTGCCCCTGAGGGTCAGAGTGGACCCCTGCATGGTAGTGCCAGGGACCCAGGCTCCATTTCCATTCCTGTGGCTCCCCCAGAGGGGCTGTCCTGGGGGAGGGCTGGGGGGCACACGGGAGGTGGGTTCTTGCCTTGTGGCATGACTGTTCAACCCAGACTTTGCTGGGATCTCTTCCTTTTTCATTAAAGACAATTTGAAATGCTGTAGGCCATGGTCTGCCTCTCTTTGGGGGAAAGCGTTTGAGGAGCTTTGGCAAAGAAACGTTGACCCCACGTGACGTTGCATCCTCCCTGTTTCTCTTAGTGGCAGAGGTGGGTTACATTTTCACTAATGCAGACATTAGCACCAGAGGCCAGTGTAGTGGCTCATGCCTGGAATCCCAGCACTTTGGGAGGCCAAGGCAGGAGGATCGCTTGGGCCCAGGAGTTTGAGACCAGCCTGGGCAACATGGCAAGACCCCATCTCTACAAAAAATTAGCTGGGCATGGTGGCACGTGCCTGTAGTCCCAGCTACTTGGGAGGCTGAGATGGGAGGATGGCGTGAGCATGGGAGGTTGAGGCTGCAGTGAGCTGTGATTGCACCACTGCACTCCAGCCTGGGCGACAGAACAAAGACCCTGTCTCAACAACAACAAAAGTAGTACCAGAAGTGGGGTTCTGCCATAACTCCAAATCTAAAACATGGGACAGTTGCTTAATGGGTGGACAGGAAAGAAGCCGACACTGAGGCTGGAAAGATGGCTGGCTATGCTCCGGGACACAGTTGGCACAACCGTCACCTGTGCTGCCCTGGGGTGGACGGTGCACTCATGGACCTGACCTCTCTG